CTCTTTCCCCTTCTCCCTTTCGCTCCCCCAACCCAGTGTGTGTGTGTGTGAGTGTATGTGTGTGTATGTTTGTGCATCTGTCTGTCTGGCTCTCTCTCTTTCTCATTTCCTCCCTCTCCACAATGAACATGTCTAGGTGAAGGATGCACAAATGTAATGCTTTAAATAAAATGTAATGCTTTAAATTCAGATTAAAAATGTAATACCTGTAGACTGAAGGCAAGAATAGTACAAGCAGAATTCAAGGGCCTATTACAGCCGGTAGATATAATCCATTGAAGGATTTCTCTGTCTGTCTAGAATTGCACTGAAAGCCTTTCCGAAAGTCTTGGTTTGAGGATAGAGAGTACAAAGGTGACCATACCTGGTGTAGTGATCCCTGTCTTTCCCAGGGTTGACCCTTCAAGGGGGCAGAATTACAAGCTATTCTCAGTTTGTGCTTTGGGGAGATTATCAAAATATCCCTAGTTCTATTTTATGATACACATTCAGAATCATAGTCTCTGTGTTCGAATTTCAGTCTCCAGGTACAGACCCGGAGTGACTTTCAGAATTAGAACACTACTAGCTCCTCTTCATGAATGTTATCTTCTAAAGAGGCCCTCAGAGAGGGTAGATCAGTTTCCCTTAGGGATTCCCTCTCAGGGACATCTTGAGCTTGGGACACCAGCTAGAGATTTTCAGCAGGTTTCTGGGGAAAATGGGGGCATGGAGATGGCACTATGAGGTAATAGAGGCAGCTGGAAGGGAAGCAGAGTAACATAAGTTCAGACAGCTCCACGAAAGACAGGTGGTTTCCTTGGGGATGGAGCCTTCATTAACGTGATTTACTGAGGCCCCTGTCATTCCTGGCTCTTAGTAAGGATTTTCCAGATAGGACAGCTGTGATTACGCAGGCAGAGAAAGGTTACAGATCAGGTTACCAACCCCCTCCTACTGACTTCAGGTAGTTTGATAGGGTGAGGGCAGATTATCCCATGGAGCATGCACCCAGGGAGGAGGGGCAGCGGGAAAGAGAACGAACAGAAGGGCGAGAGAATTGGCAGGATCCGTCTCCTACCTCTTCCTAGGCCCACAGCCAGTGCCTTTGGAGTACTGAGGCGCGCACAGAGTCCTTAGCCCGGCGCAGGGCGCGCAGCCCAGGCTGAGATCCGCTGCTTCTGTGGAAGTGAGCATGGTTGGGCAGCGGGTGCTGCTTCTAGTGGCCTTCCTTCTTTCTGGGGTCCTGCTCTCAGAGGCTGCCAAAATCCTGACAATATCTACACTGGGTGAGTGCTTGGCCGGAGAATTCCCAGACAGGTCTTTACAAAAGACATTGTGCATTGTTTCTAGGTGGAAGCCATTACCTACTGTTGGACCGGGTGTCTCAGATTCTTCAAGAGCATGGTCATAATGTGACTATGCTTCATCAGAGTGGAAAGTTTTTGATCCCAGGTATCTTTTTTAAAAACTAATTTTTATATTCTTTTACCTTTTTAACCAATTGGTGTTTTCTTAGATATTAAAGAGGAGGAAAAATCATACCAAGTTATCAGGTGGTTTTCACCTGAAGATCATCAAAAAAGAATTAAGAAGCATTTTGATAGCTACATAGAAACAGCATTGGATGGCAGGTAACTTCTTTTCATTCTATGAAGCAAAGAGTCAAATATTTATTATTTATTTTCTTTATTACAGAAAAGAATCTGAAGCCCTTGTAAAGCTAATGGAAATATTTGGGACTCAATGTAGTTATTTGCTAAGCAGAAAGGATATAATGGATTCCTTAAAGAATGAGAACTATGATCTGGTATTTGTTGAAGCATTTGATTTCTGTTCTTTCCTGATTGCTGAGAAGCTTGTGAAACCATTTGTGGCCATTCTTCCCACCACATTCGGCTCTTTGGATTTTGGGCTACCAAGCCCCTTGTCTTATGTTCCAGTATTCCCTTCCTTGCTGACTGATCACATGGACTTCTGGGGCCGAGTGAAGAATTTTCTGATGTTCTTTAGTTTCTCCAGGAGCCAATGGGACATGCAGTCTACATTTGACAACACCATCAAGGAGCATTTCCCAGAAGGCTCTAGGCCAGTTTTGTCTCATCTTCTACTGAAAGCAGAGTTGTGGTTTGTTAACTCTGATTTTGCCTTTGATTTTGCCCGGCCCCTGCTTCCCAACACTGTTTATATTGGAGGCTTGATGGAAAAACCTATTAAACCAGTACCACAAGTAAGTGAACCCTCAGCATTCAGTTTGGGATTGCCACCTCCTTTCTTTTGTCATCTCTCTCTAGGACTTGGACAACTTCATTGCCAACTTTGGGGATGCAGGGTTTGTCCTTGTGGCCTTTGGCTCCATGTTGAACACCCATCAGTCCCAGGAAGTCCTCAAGAAGATGCACAATGCCTTTGCCCACCTCCCTCAAGGAGTGATATGGACATGTCAGAGTTCTCATTGGCCCAGAGATGTTCATTTGGCCACAAATGTGAAAATTGTGGACTGGCTTCCTCAGAGTGACCTCCTGGGTAAGGACTGCTTAGGTCTGCTCTTCTCTTTCAAGTGTTCCACTCTCTTTCTTATTTGCCACAGCTCACCCCAGCATCCGTCTTTTTGTCACTCATGGTGGGCAGAACAGCGTAATGGAGGCCATCCGTCATGGTGTGCCCATGGTGGGATTACCAGTCAATGGAGACCAGCATGGAAACATGGTCCGAGTAGTAGCCAAAAATTATGGTGTCTCTATCCGGTTGAATCAGGTCACAGCCGACACACTGACACTTACAATGAAACAAGTCATAGAAGACAAGAGGTATGTGGCTCTCTAAGCATGTGGTCACTAAGCAGTAACACACCCTCTCTGTCTCCGCCAACAGGTACAAGTCGGCAGTGGTGGCAGCCAGTGTCATCCTGCACTCTCAGCCCCTGAGCCCCGCACAGCGGCTGGTGGGCTGGATCGACCACATCCTCCAGACTGGGGGAGCGACGCACCTCAAGCCCTATGCCTTCCAGCAGCCTTGGCATGAGCAGTACCTCATTGATGTCTTTGTGTTTCTGCTGGGGCTCACTCTGGGCACTATGTGGCTTTGTGGGAAGCTGCTGGGTGTGGTGGCCAGGTGGCTGCGTGGGGCCAGGAAGGTGAAGAAGACATGAGGCTAGGTGTAGCCTTGGGTGAGGGGAGGGCATCCCTGGTCCTTTGAAGGTTCTCCCCACCCCAGCACACGCCACCCCTCTGTTCTCTCTTCAGCTCCACCTGCCACTGATCCTGCAACTTGCTTCTTTCTATTCTCTGCCTCTGTTTAGAAATCTTCACGCACCACTGAGGCTTCTTGACTTGCCCCTTGTGACTTGAAACCCCAGCTCAGATACAAATTTTCACCTGCCAGCCCTGCCTCCTCCTTTCTCCCTTTTCCTAGACACAGGACTCTGACAACTTCATCCTCCTTGTTTAGATGACTTCCCAGTTTCCAGTCCCCATTTCTCCTTCTATCACTTTTCATAAAAAAACTCAGGAAATATTTGACATATCTTCCATTTCAAATTCTTCCATTTTATGCAGATATCTTGCCCTTCCTATAAGCTCTCCTCAAAGCTCAGGAAACCTGGTCTGCTCTCCTGCATTTAGGGAAGGAGAACCCCTGCCAAGACCTTTGCTCACTGCCTGAGACCCCTTCCTTAGAGAGCACCTCCTTTGCTGGTCAGACATGGAGCCTGCAGTTGGTCACAGATGATACTGCTTTATTTCAGTTTTTACAGTTGTCTTCTTAAGATTCCCGTCTTATAAATGGAGTACAGGGAACCTCAAGTAGTGAAGTGGAAATCCATGTGTAAGGCTTTGTGGCTTCAGGTACCAGTGGCTAAGGTAGTTTTAAAGACTTTGTTGATTTTAGAAAAAGTCCATCTTCCATCCCCGACATGGCAGTTAATACCCTTCTATATGGTAAAACCTTAGAGATTACCTTAATCTGCTAGGAACAGAAGCAAGAAAAACCATGGCGTAAACACCCCCAGAGTTTTTGTTCATTTGTTTCATCTTTCTTGATAAAGCCCGAAGGTAGCCCATTCAGGGCTGTTGTGGTTGGTTGCTCCATCATGTCATCAATAGCCCATATCTTTTCTTTTTTATCTTCCTTAGTGTAACACCAAACTACCTCTCTGATAGCTGGTGTTCATGAAATATTTTACCTTCAAATGATTGTACCTTTTTATTTGCTTTAGAGTTCTGAAATAAAATGAAATTCCACTGTAATAAAACTGTCAAATGCATGGTGTCTGATGAGTTAAAAACACAGAGTAGAAAACAGGCATATGGAGAGGCCCTGGATGAACCATAGTTTTAGATTGTTTAATTCTAGAATTGTGAAACAGATCTTGAAACAATTCAGATCAAAAGATGAAACTGTTACAAATGCTCCTGCAGAAATAGAGAATGCCCCCCACCAAAAACTTTGCCAATTCCATGAAAGGATTTGCTTGCGAGTCTGCAGAGCTGAGTGCTGGATGTCTATCCATTTTGTGAGTTCTCATGACACAAGAGCCAGAAGCATGAAGCACGCAGAAGTACATTAGAGTGTGTGTATCTGTGTGCGTATAATACAAGGTTTTATTGCTGTAATTCTTATGAAACCACATGAATTGATTGATGGCCATACTCCCATGAAGGGCAGACATGGATGCTTCCCTGTGTTTTCTGTTGAATCAACAGCCATGATTTCATTCCCCTCATGAGCAACATAAGGTCTTAGGGATAAGCCTCCCTGGCCAGTAACTCCCCCCTCACCCCAGAACATAGCCTTTCTCTAACACTTGGTAATTCATTGAGGTCAACTTTATGCCACTTGTATAAACTTGCATCCCTAAAATCTGATCATAAGCAGCCAATGAGCCAGAATGATGCTTCTAATCTTGCTCTGTCCAAGCACCCTCCACAGGGCTGCAAGCATGGCTCTGACAACCTAGAAATCTGGTGTTATCCCTCACTGTTTAAAATCTTTGTTCCCATTGTGTGGAATATAAGGGCTCTATGATTTGGTCCTGGCTACCAATCTAGGCACACCTGGAGCAGTTCTCCTCCCACTCTTTTCCAAATGTTCGCTACACCCCCTCAGAACACATTTTGCTGTTTTTAACCTCTGAGGTTTGTCTATGCCCTTCCTTCTCTCAGAAATACCATCCTATTCTTGCTGGAATGAGAAACTTCTGCTTATCTGTCAGTATCCAGTGTCATTGTGTTCACATTGGTAAGCCTGTGCCTGACCACTACACCTGAAATGGAGCTCACTGCATTCTCTTTTGAAGCATTTTTCTTACTATATCGCAATTATTTATTACAATATCTGTTTCCTATTTAGAAACCATAAGGTCATAAAGACAGGGACTGGTTCCTATTTATCTTGTTATAGAACCTGGCATAGTGCCTGGAACAAATACTGCTAGGACAACTGGATAATATTGAGAAAAAAGGCAATATTTGATCCAGACTTCACACTATATCAAAAACTGAATTCCTATACACCAGATATCTAGGTACAAAAAATGATACCATGCTGAGTCTAAGAGAAAAAGTGAATTTTTCCATAGCCTGTGTATAGGGAGAGACTTTCTAAATAGGAAGAAAAAATCCTGATACAACAAGAGAAGTGTAAATTAATTTGACACAAAAAACTTTGGCATGGCAAAAATCATGGTAAGAAGATTAGCGATCCAAATTAAAAAGTTGGAGAAACATAGCTGCAGCATATATCTTACACATAGACCTAATATTTCTGATAAACTAAGAACTATTAAAATTGAAGAAAGAACCTATGATACATATACATACTGAAATAATATTCAGCTTTAAACTACAATAAACAAAAGCAGAATAAGCTAATATGGAGCAAATTCCAATATGGTTAAGTAAAAAATAGCAAAGAGTAAGAGTAACTATAGGATGTATCCTTTTTTTTATAAGAAAAAGGAAAGTATGTGTATGGGGGATAATGAAAAAAATACATATCTATGTGCATTGCCTTGCAAAAACAGTGCAGAGGGAATAAACCAGAGTGTGATAGATTATCTATGAGGGTGGTGTTTGAATAGGGTGGAAGGATCCATGTGTTTATGTTTTTACATAGTTTGGATTTTGGAAACGTTAATATTTTGCATACCAAGTATATGTTTAAATAAACAAGGAGAGAAAAGCCAAGAACTGAAATACAAACGGAAACAAATGAAATCAATTTTTTCCAAATGAAAATGTAACTATACTGTAGTGAAAAAAATTAGCATCATTACCTTTTAAACACAGTACTTTTACTATATACTGTATACAATCAATCAACAGAAAAAAAAAAGAACTCCAAACGAATCTTGTAGTCTATTGAGTAATTGTGTTATTCT